TCAGCATCCTACGCAAACTCTACCCACTAGATGCCATGGGCGCTTCCCAGTGGTGACAATTAACAAAGTCTCCAGACAGACCTACATGTCCCCTGAGGGGCAAAGTTACCTCCACTTGAAGACCAGTGGTGTGCTGGATGGATACTAATATTAAAATAATAATAATAATAATAATAGAAATCATAATATAACTCATGTAGTTAAGGTAAGTCCTTTTTGATGGAACATTTATTTCAGTTAATAATATTTGTGTATGTCTGTCCTGGTAGTTTTTTTTTTTTAACTTTTTATTTTGATTTAACATGAGAGTTTGAGAAATTTACAAAACGAATGAATACAAAGACCTCTGATTACCCCAGATTCTAACGTTTCCACATGGGCTTTCTCCTCCCTCCCCAAGTCCACCAGCCCCTGCTCCCCACCTTTCTGTCTCTCTTCCCACCCAGCAAGCTCCCTAGGAGCACAGCACCACTTATGACAAAAACATCATTTTCTTTTCTCTGAGGCGGTATTCCTGACGTTTGGATTTAGGCTGATAAGTGACAGTGAGTTATAATCATCCTTGCCTGTGTTGTCCTTCCCACGTTAGGTCTGTCATGCCACGTATGTCCGCAGTTTATAACAATCTCTATCATACATTGAAAAGTTTTGAAAACTTATCCAGTGAATCCCTGAGCACCAAATGTTCTTTTGTGTTATTTTTCTTTATTAGGCTATTATTACTTTATTCAGAATCTCTCTGTTTTAGAGAGAGCCTTTCTTTCTTGCCTAACCTAGAGTGCAGCGGCGCGATCATAGCTCAGTTCAGTCTTGAACCCCTGGACTCAACCAGTTCTCCCCCGCCCTGGGCTTCTGGGCGTCCTGATCTCTCTCCTGAAACCCACGGGGCTGGGAGGTGGGAGGAGATCCTACTCCTAGCCCCATGAGCGCGCTCCAGGCCTCCAGATTGGCCCGTTTCGGGGGCAGGGCGGGCCGTGGGGCGGGGTCGCAGCAAGGCTTCCCCTCTACCCTCTCTGGGCCTCTCACAAACGCTGAGCCCCGCCCCGCTGAGGCCTGTCTGCAGAATCCACAGCAACCAGCACCATGCCCATGACACTGGGGTACTGGAACATCCGCGGGGTGAGCCAGGGTCCGCTGGGCGGTGGGACGGGCTCTGACCCGAGCTGTGGGCCATCTCTCCCAGCTGGCCCATTCCATCCGCCTGCTCCTGGAATACACAGACTCAAGCTACGAGGAAAAGAAGTACACGATGGGGGACGGTAATGGCACCCTCGAGTCTGGGCCCTGCCCCGGTTTGTTTTCACTTCATCTTCCCCACCACAGCTCCTGATTATGACAGAAGCCAGTGGCTGAATGAAAAATTCAAGCTGGGCCTGGACTTTCCCAATGTAGGTGCAGGGGAAGGGGCGGTTTTGGGGGAAACTGAGCTTCCCCGGTTTCCCATCTATCCAGCTGCCCTACTTGATTGATGGGACTCACAAGATCACCCAGAGCAACGCCATCCTGCGGTACATTGCCCGCAAGCACAACCTGTGTGAGTAGATTTGGTTGCAAGATGCGGGGAGGAGGCTGAGAGTGAATCTGCTTTACGAGGGTAGGCGGGGAATCAGAAAAGGAGCAGATTCGCGAAGACATTTTGGAGAACCAGTTTATGGACAGCCGTATGCAGCTGGCCAAACTCTGCTATGACCCAGATTTTGTAAGTCCCCCCACCCCACTCCCAGTCTCCCCCTGAGGGTGTTGACAGCTGTTTTCTGCCTCAGGAGAAACTGAAACCAGAATACCTGCAGGCACTCCCTGAAATGCTGAAGCTCTACTCACAGTTTCTGGGGAAGCAGCCATGGTTTCTTGGGGACAAGGTAATGGGGGCGTGTGATGGGGACACCACAGAGTTTCAGCCCACATATCCTTGGCCTTATCCAGATCACCTTTGTGGATTTCATCGCTTATGATGTCCTTGAGAGAAACCAAGTATTTGAGCCCAGCTGCCTGGATGCCTTCCCAAACCTGAAGGACTTCATCTCCCGATTTGAGGTGATGCCCCCAGCCTCCTTTCTCTTTATGTCAGAAAAACACTATTTTCTTTTCTCTGAGGTAGCATTCCTGATGTTTGGATTCAGGCTGGTAAGTGACAGTGATTTATAATCATCCTTGCCGGCTACAACCCCTTCCTTCTGAACACTTGCAGCTTCCCTCATCCCTGCTGCTCCTGATCCCCGTCCACAGACCCACTTTCCCCGCTGGTGTGATCCTTGTGGCCACTATGGCAGCTACTTTGGAGAGCCGCTAGTCCAGTCCTTCCCGCCTTCCGCAGAGCTCTACTCCTGCTTCTGAAGAAGCCACCTGGGGCCTGGCCTTCTTCCTGGCTCCTCAGAGTCCTTGCAACAGCAGGCACTACTTCTCTCTCCTGCACTCAACCCCTCTCCCACTCCACTGCCTCTCAGTGTGCCAAAACACGAAGATGTGTCCTGATTTTCAAAATCTCTCCCCTGAAGTTCCCACCTGATATGTAGTTGGAGATGGGCAAATACAGCGTCCTTGAAGCATCATTTTATTCATAGTGCCTGGAATGTAGTAGGATCTCGACAATTGTTGTTTCAATAAAGGAATGACCAAATATATTAATACTGTAAAAAGTAAAGTAGAGGTTCCTCTTCAAAGAGACTTTTCTCCCCATCTAATTAAGAATAAGTCGTAACTTCTCTTAGAAGCAAAATTTATTCAAAGACCGGTGCTGATATTCTGAAATATCTGCTAGCTGTAATAAAGAAATTAATGTACTTTATGTTCTTAACTCCCACAATTTAGCCTAAATACTTGCCCTGGCATGCTTATACTGATCCAAACAAGCATGAGGTCATAGCCTGTTCCTCTTCCTTATTTGAAGGTGTTTTTACCTTACTCAGCATTCCACAAGTGAGTTCCCCCTTCCTTTGTTCTCCTCTGCCTCTGCCTCTTTTAAAAAGTTCTAAGTTGCTAGCCAATCAGGACAAATACAGAATGTGAGGTCC